GGGGACACATTTGGGGCCACTGGAGTATGATTTGGGAGCCCAATTGGGTAACTACAGCAGGATGGTTGGTGGCTATTCGGAGGTACAGTTGAGGACTGTTGGAGAGTGTTTGAGGTGCAGTTTGGGTCAGTGGAGTGTGGGTTAGAGGTGTAGATGGTGCTGGAGGGTGGCTTGAAATGCAGTTGAAAGACCACAGAAAGTATAGTTGGGTTATATGGCACAGTGATAGGGGCTGTTGGAAGGTAATTTTGTGGGGATACGAGGGGAGGTCAATGAAAGGTGGCTGGGTAAGAGGGGTCCATGGAACATGGTTTGGAGGTAGTGTGGGTGACTGTTGGAATTATTTTGTGGTGCAGGTGAGGCCCACGTTGAGGGTAATTAGGAATGTTTGGGCTGGTGTTGGGGGCTCCTGGAGAGCCATTTTGGGTCAATGGAGTATGGTTTGGAGGGTACATGGAGAGGAGTTTGGGGTCAATGGAGGGTGTTACGGGTGCACATTGGAAGTAGATAGCAGGTGATTTGGACATGCTGTTTGGAGGGTAATGGTTTCAGGGCTGATTGCAGATGGTTTGATGGAGCAAACTGGGGGTAGTGTAAGGTAGTTTACTGCCACAGCTTGGGTGTCCATAGAGGGTGGACTGGAGGTACCGCTTGGAATCAACAGACAGTAGTTTGGGGATATAATTTGGAGGATAATGGAGGTTGGTTTGGAGTGCATTTGAGGAACAACAGGGAGGGTAGCTGGGGTTTACAGGTGTGGGGAGAGCTTACAGAGAGCAGCTTGGGGTACTGCTTGAGGGTCCCTGGGGGACGACTTGGGGTGAGGGGCGCCAGTAGGCTCCCTGAGGGGCGTGGCTTCGGCGAGGGAGGGCTCCGCCGCCCTCGAGAAAGCGTGTGCGCACGCGCTCCCAGCTTGTTCGCTCCTGGCGCTCCCAGGGCAAGAAAAATCGAAGACCCGAGCCGGCGCTTGCGCACTTAGTCTCCGCCACTGCTGTGGTCTCGTGCCCCGCCCCCCGGTCCCCCCACCCTCTAGGCTAGGCTGAGCGGCGGAGGTGGCCGTGCCGCTGGAAGCGGACAGACCCGAGTTAGAGGTGGGGGCGGGGGTCCATCGCCCGCGGCCGGGCCGGCGCTCCCCTCCTACCCTCCCCGCGACCCCCGTCTGGCCCCCACGGCTAACGGTAGCGCAGCCGAACACGGCCCACGGGCAGGGCGCCGAAGAGGAGCAGGCGCGCGCCCGGGGACGAGCAGGGCGCAGTGAGGGAGGGGCGCGTCCACTGCCCCGGCCGGCCGACCGACACCGACCCCGCCTACTGCGGCGCGGGGACCCTTGGTGAGTAACCAGCCCCGCCTGCGGAGGAAGGGTTGAATCTGTCCCATTAATTCTCCTTCCCCAGGCAAGACTCGTGGCTGTGACCCATGGGCCTCTGAGGAGGCGTTGTAAGTCCGCCCAGCTCCCCACTTGCTGTGCTCTCACTCAATGCGAAGGGAACCAAGGTACCAGGGCCAAGTGGGTCCAGACATCCACACGGATTCTGAAAGGGCAGGTCAAGCAGGCACGTGGGGCCCAGGTTACCCCTTATTCCCCCTTCCTTAACGGCTCCTTTGTGTCACTGCCAGACTTTGTCCAGCCATCAGCCACGGCCTCTCGACAGCACCAAGATGGAAGTCAAAGGTCAGCTGATCAGCTCTCCTACCTTCAATGCCCCAGGTCGGTGGCTGCTTCCCCTCCTGCTGCCTCCTGTCCCACTGATCTTTGCTCCCTCTGTGTCCAGCTGCCCTGTTCGGAGAGGCTGCCCCCCAGGTGAAGTCAGAGCGTCTGCGGGGGCTGCTTGACCGGCAGCGGACCCTGCAGGAGGCCCTGAGCCTGAAACTTCAGGAGCTCCGCAAAGTGTGTCTCCAGGAGGCGGTGAGGGCCTGGCCCTAGGGGTATCAGGCGGGCTTGGTAGTCTCTGACCCCTGCCTCCCACCAGGAGCTGACTGGCCAGCTGCCCCCTGAGTGCCCACTAGAGCCTGGTGAACGGCCCCAGTTGGTCCGCCGGCGGCCCCCCACAGCCCGCGCCTACCCTCCACCGCACCCCAACCAAGCACACCACTCCTTGTGCCCTGCTGAGGTGAGCAGATGGGTGTGGAGAGCAAGAGGGTGGGCCATTTCCAACATTTGGGTGGGCCCAACAGGAGCTGGCTCTTGAGGCCCTGGAACGCGAGGTGTCAGTGCAACAGCAGATCGCGGCGGCCGCCCGCCGCCTGGCCTTGGCCCCTGATCTGAGCACCGAGCAGCGCCGGCGCCGGCGCCAGGTCCAGGCAGATGCACTGAGGAGGCTGCATGAGCTAGAGGAGCAGCTCAGGGATGTCCGGGCCCGCCTTGGCCTCCCAGTGCTCCCGCTGCCCCAGCCACTGCCACTGTCCACGGGGTCAGTGATCACCACCCAGGGAGTCTGCCTGGGCATGCGTCTTGCTCAGCTCAGCCAAGGTGAGCATCCCCTGGTGAGGGTGGGAGAGTGGGAGAGGCCCACTTCTCCCCCTCTCACCTGTAGAGGACGTAGTTCTGCACTCAGAGAGCAGCTCCCTCTCAGAGTCTGGGGCCAGCCATGACAACGGTGAGGACTCCTATCCCCCAAACCTGCCCCCGGAATTCTATCCCACTTGCTCTCTTCCACTCAGAGGAGCCCCATGGCTGCTTCTCTCTGGCCGAGCGCCCCTCACCACCCAAGGCTTGGGACCAGCTGCGGGCAGTATCTGGGGGGAGCCCTGAGCGGCGAACCCCATGGAAACCACCTCCATCAGATCTTTATGGGGATCTGAAGAGCCGGCGGAACTCTGTGGCCAGCCCCACCAGGTGAGAATGAGCCCCTCCTCCCCTCCGCAGGATCTCTAACCTAGGCCTGCCTGTCTCTGTCTAGCCCCACACGCTCGCTGCCCAGGAGTGCCTCCAGTTTTGAGGGGCGAAGTGTGCCTGCCACCCCTGTCCTCACCCGGGGCGCTGGCCCCCAGCTCTGCAAGTAAGGGGAATCTGAGGGTGGGCTGGAGGATCCCTATTCCCATGACCCTCGCCTCTCACCCCAGACCTGAAGGCCTTCATTCTCGTCAGTGGTCCGGCAGCCAGGACTCCCAGATGGGCTTCCCCCGGGCGGACCCTGCCTCCGATCGCGCCTCCCTCTTCGTAGCTCGCACCCGCCGCAGCAACAGTTCTGAGGCCCTGCTGGTGGACCGGGCCGCTGGTGGGGGAGCTGGCTCCCCGCCTGCCCCTCTGGCTCCCTCTGCCTCTGGCCCCCCAGTCTGCAAGAGCAGTGAGGTGCTGTATGAGCGCCCCCAACCAACCCCTGCCTTCTCCTCCCGCACAGCAGGCCCCCCAGACCCTCCCCGGGCCGCCCGGCCTAGCTCAGCTGCCCCTGCCTCCCGAGGTGCCCCCCGGCTCCCACCTGTGTGTGGAGACTTCCTCTTGGACTATTCCTTGGACCGGGGCCTGCCCCGCAGTGGCGGTGGAACAGGCTGGGGGGAGCTGCCGCCTGCAGCTGAGGTCCCAGGACCCCTCTCCCGCCGGGATGGGCTCCTCACCATGCTCCCCGGCCCACCACCTGTGTATGCAGCTGACAGCAACAGCCCCCTCCTCCGCACCAAGGACCCCCACACCCGTGCCACCCGCACTAAGCCCTGTGGCCTGCCCCCAGAGGCTGCCGAAGGCCCTGAGGTGCATCCAAACCCTCTGCTGTGGATGCCCCCACCCACCCGTATCCCCTCGGCTGGTGAACGCAGTGGCCACAAGAACCTGGCTCTGGAGGGGCTGCGGGACTGGTACATCCGGAACTCGGGACTGGCTGCGGGGCCCCAGCGCCGGCCTGTGCTCCCTTCCGTGGGCCCGCCACACCCACCCTTCCTCCATGCCCGCTGCTATGAGGTGGGCCAGGCGCTGTACGGGGCCCCCAGCCAGGCGCCACTCCCACACTCGAGGAGTTTCACGGCGCCCCCTGTCTCTGGCAGGTATGGGGGGTGCTTTTACTGATGGGTAGGGGTCTCGTAAGGCAGATGGCGAAGATATCCAGGCCAGGGAGTGGCTAGTCATGATAGCTAATGAATTGGACCATGAGGAAACTAGCTGCTGTGATGGCACAGGGTCACTCTACTGCACATGACCTGCATTAGTCCATGGGGTCCTGGTGGAGGGGATCTTGGGCACTGGTAGCAGCAATTCTTTATCAAGTTATAGGCTGAAGATGAGCCTTGAAGCCAGGGTGCCGGGAGGAAGGGACATCTCATGCCCCTTGCTGTTTTCTTCCTTTTTTCTCCATGCCCCAGAGCCTGAAAGTGCTGTCCTGTGCCTGCCTCCACCTCTTTAACGAGCCTCTTTTCCTTTCTTTTTCTGTGTCTTGTCTGTCTTTTCTTCTTCTTGTCTTCCCCGCCCTGTCCTCCGGATTCCTGCTACCCCTTCTAAAGATACTACGCGGACTTCCTGTATCCCCCGGAGCTGAGCGCTCGTTTAAGTGACCTGACGCTAGAGGGGGAGCAGTCCTCCAGTTCTGACACCCAGACCCCGGGGACACTGGTCTGACCCCTTCTGATATGTCCCTTGTTGGCCTGGGCACGATTCCAATCTGGGGAGCACACAGCTGACCTCGCTGGGCCCTGGGGTGTGGTTGCTCTCAGTCCTGAGCAGAGTGCGCCAACCTAATCTTCCAAGGCCCCTGGCTCCCCGTAGGCCCAGGAAGGTGTCTGACACCCTGCTTCTTCTCTCACACTGTGCTGGGGACTGGGGGCCCTCAGCTAGCTTAAAAGAGGGGGGATGATGTCATGGGGACCCCAAGCCCCTTCCTCCATTTATGTTTACAGTTGTGACTTAGGTATTCACTGTCTTCCTCCAACACTAGGCGTTTTACAAAAGGGAAACTGTGATCTCATCTGGTTGGGTTCATTCCTGTTCCCATGCCCAACCAGGTTCCATTCAGGAACCCCCTCCATAAAATGGACCATATCGGGTCTCAGGGCCATTTAGGGCAGCCAGGAGACTCCGGTGTGAACAGAAATCCCTGCCACGCATCGCCAGGGCAGTTGGGGCAGTGGGCTCTCTGCCCACACTTGGAAGGACTGCAGTCTGGGTGGGATGCCTGAAAGAGCCCAACCCCCTCTGTGCCCATGGCCTCTGCCCTGACCACCCCCAGTCAGGAGGCCCCACAGGAGGGGCACCCGGTAGATGCCAGTGAAATCCTCAGGGGAGGTCTGCCTGAAAGAGCCCAACCCCCTCTGTGCCCATGGCCTCTGCCCTGACCACCCCCAGTCAGGAGGCCCCACAGGAGGGGCACCCGGTAGATGCCAGTGAAATCCTCAGGTGAGGTCTGCCTACGGGCCACGGGCCACTCACCACTCACACCTTCCTTGGCTTTCCTTCCACCCTTTTTTTTTTCTCGAGACGGAGTCTTGCTCTGTCACCAGGCTGGAGTGCAGCGGCGCAATCTCAGCTCACTGCAACCTCTGCCTCCTGGGTTCTCCTGCCTCACCCTCCCGAGTAGCTGGGATTACAGGCACACGCCACCATGCCCGGCTAATTTTTGTATTCTTAGTAGAGACAAGGTTTCACCATATTGGCCAGGCTGGTCTTGAACTCTTGACCTCGTGATCTGCCCGCCTTGGCCTCCCAAAGTGCTGGGATTACAGCCGTGAGCCACTGCACCCAGCCCCAATCCACCACTTTTTAAGCAAACCCACACAAGTTGTGTTTTCTATGATACCTGTCTGTGATTTTCGGAGCTGGGGGTTCCCCTACCCCCTTTTCCTGGCGTTAAGCTTTTCTTTTTATACCAGTGGATCTGGACCCAAGACATTACCCACACTGGAAGGGGATTTGTATAATAAATGTGTAAACTGAACCCATGTGTTGCTGCTCTGTCTGCCTCACCTT